CAAGTGCCAAGGTAACAATGTTTTGAACTAACGTCATACCCCCACTTCCGACAAAGTTTTTTCAGCTGCTACACCACGTGCGTTCCCACAGTCCGGGAAGAGGGAAGCGTGTAGCCATTGGTGGACACTGAATGGCTGTTTGCAGCCGTGGGCACAGAGAGGGGGAGGAAGACGTGGGACTAAGACCCAAGTTTCCCGGAGACGATTGCAACATCTCTTTGCTGGCATGTGGCCAACAGGAGCATGGCGTCTTTCCCATGCCCATGTGGGAAGGGCGTCAGGGACAGACACCTGACCCTTCCTGGCAAGAAGCTTTTCTATCTTTCCCTCCCCGTCTCCTTCTAGCGCCCTCCTCTTCCCCAAAGGAAATGCTCTCCTTTCCCAGATCCCAAGCAAGGACCCCAAAGCGCCAGGCCCACGTGTCGGTCCTTCCCCTACATCCATCCCTACCCAAGGTCCCCTCTCCCAGACTGCCTCTCCTTTCTTCTCCAAACGCAGGCATTTTCCACCACGCGAATCCGCAACAGTGCCCGTCTGGGAGACAGAAGTTAAGACCTAAACTTTCTGGCCCGGAACCAGAAGGGAGATGCACACGGCCGCCAGGAGCGCAGGGCGCAGCGCGCTCACCTGGGAGCGCCGGCAAGGGAGGCGGCCAGCGCTGGGGACCCGGAGACCCCTGGGGACCCGGAGATCCCTGGGGACCCTGTGCTGTCAGCGTCTCCAGCCCGGGTGGGAGATGTAGCGCGAGCTGCCCACACGTGCTCCGCGGCCGGCTGGGCCCGCCCCACTACGGCAGCCCCTGCCCTCCCTGGCCTGACTCACCGAGAACTTTTTTCTCCGCGTCTTCGCTGCCGGCGGCGGTGGCTAAAGAGGCGGCGGCCGCGGTGCCCGTGGCTGCGGGGGCCGCGTCCCCACCGGGGTTTCCTGCGACGTGGGCGGCGGGCGCCGGGGCCGCGGCCTGGGGCGCACCGCTGCCCACCGGGCTCTTGGGCGCGGGGTCCTGGGGAGCCGCGGCGGCCGCCTCCGTCGGAGCCTGCGGGAGGGTGGTGGTGGTGGTGGTGGTGGCCTCGCCCGCCTCACTCATGCCTCCTCCTCCTCTGCTCTCGCTCAGGCGCCTCGGTGGCGGTTGGTCGGCGGTTAGCGCGGCTGGTGGTCGCGGCGGCCGGGGCTCGCTCTCGGGGAGGCCGGGGCGGATCTCGCGGCGCAGGCGGCGGCGGCCGAGGTGGGGTCGCGCGGCGGAGGCGGCTCGAGCTTCGTGCTGCGCGCTCTCTCTTGGGCTCCTCGCTCGATCTTACTGCCCCAAAAATGGCCCCGCACAAGTTTTTCTAGGCGGCGCACCGGCCCGGGAGGGAAGGGCGGGCGAGGGGAGAGGGTGGGGAAACTTGGCTCGGGAGTCGGGCCCTGGACTCTCATTAGCATTTAAAGGCGCCCGGTGCGCTTTCTATGGCTCCAATCCGCCGGGACGCGAGCGCGCGGGTCGCGTTGCAGAACCAAGGAAAGCCAGGGTGAACGGGGCGCCCGGGTTGTCTTCTGGAGCGTTCCGAGGAGCCCGCGCTGCTGACCCTTTGTTGGAGCGGGGTGCATTGGCTCTCCTCCCTCAACCCGTCTTGACACCCGCAGCTGACAAGGAGAGGTAAAATAGGGCACCCAAACTACTCTGCGCTTCAAAATGATTATCATTGCTATTTACCTTTCAGAATTACATTACAAGAAAAAAAAGTAAGGAGATTGAACTCTTCAAACCGATCCAACAGTAAAGCCTTTTAAAAAAATTCATCCTTGGAAGTAATTCATAACTAACAGGTGTGATCTCCAACCTCTGGAAGACCCTAAAATAATTACAGATGCACCCTGGGATTTCCTAGAATTTGTGCTGGACTGGCTTCCAAAACTACTCATCATTGTCATCCAAACAAAGCAGTGAGCAGCTGGAAGTTGTTGGTATTGTACTAAATAAATCTAAAGAAAATTAGAACAAATATGATCTATGTTTTAATAATCATAAGTAGGA